AGAAATGTTTAAATACTCTGAGAAACAGTAGGAACTCTATAAATAAAAGATCTCTGTATTTTTACATAATCAAAGCTGGAGAGTTTAATGTGGTGCAGGCCACTCGGTTAGTGGAAGCAGAGGGCATGCCATCCCCAGCTCCGGTTGCAGTGAGTGGATCCAGTGTTGGATTACCCACCTCTGGGATGGTCACTGCTAAGCGAAGCTGAACTCAGGACTGCAGTTTGAGAAAGACAGCGAAGGAGCTTGGCTGCACAGAGGCAAGAACGGGCCACGGATTCTTGCAGCCAAAATGTCATCTGGTTGGGAAAAGCCGCTTGTCAATCTGCAGCTACTAGAGGGGTGGGGGTGGGTGGAAAATGCAGCATCTTAAGTTCAAGATTCAGGGTGAAGGCTGGCTAGACTTAGCAGGGGTCTGCATCTTTAGATGAAATGTGAAAAACACCCAAGCTCAGGGACCAAATGACAGGGAGCGCTGTGCATGCGGCGACGCTAACAGGGACCCAAGGAAAGAAAACACGAGGCGCTGAAGGCGCTCCAGGAGGCCCCCGCCGTTCAGACCCTCCCGGTGGCTCGGGCGCGTCGTCCTAGGGGGCGGCTTCTGTCCTTGGTTTCCCCTTCTTAAAAATCCAGGCGCAGGCAGGCTGAGCTCAGGCGGCTGAGGCACCTCCACGTGGCGGGGGAAGGGGTGACAAAGAGAGGGACGCCCGAGAGATCCCGCTTCGCACAGGCCCGGGTCAGCACCGGGAAGGAGGCCCGCCTAGACCCGAACGGCGCGCCCGGGCAGGGCCCTGGAAGACCTCGCGCCTAGAGGAGCGGCATCCGGAGCGGCGCGGAGGCCTCACAGGAACGCGGGACTGGGCCGGGGGCGGGGCGGGGCCGGGGGCGGGGCGGGGCGGGGCGGGGCCGCGGCGGGCGGGCGCGCGGGCGGCGCGGAGGGAGGGTGTCGCGCCGAGGGAAGCGGCCCGCGGCGGAGGGAGGGGAGGCCGAGTCCTGGAAGCGGAGCTCCGCGCTGGGACTGGTTCCTTCGCAGCCATTTTCTGTCCAACCAAACAGCCGATTGGAGACGGGAGCCAACCAGGGCTGCATTGGAGGTTTGTGTCTCGCTTCGGCCAATGATCGCTCCTAAACCGACTCCACTTTAGCTCGAATGAAATGTCCGTCTCCTCCCGGCGCCGTCCCCGCCGCCAACGCCGCCGCGGCCGGGGGCACTAGCCTCCCGCCCTCCCGCGCGGGCCGAGGCCGGGCCCCGCGCCTGCGAGGCCGCTCCCGCAGCGGGCCGGGCCGGGGAGCGGGCGCGGGGCCGCGGCGCGGCTCTTTGTGCGCCGGGCTGAGGAGCGGCGGGACGCGGGCCAGGCCACCTCACCCTCGCCGCCGTTGAGCTCCGGGCCCGGGGCCGAGGAGGGGCCGCGGGGCTGCGTCGGGGCCCCGCTCTCGACGGCGTCCCGGGCCGGCTCCATTTTGTGCGGGGAGCCGGCCGAGGGGCGGGAGACGCGGCCCGGGCCCTGGCCCCGTAGCCCCGGCGGCGGCGCGAGTCCCCGGGGGCGCCCTCCTCCCGCCCGCGGGGCTGTGGCGGGGCCCGGCGCTTTGTCTGCCCGCACATCCCGGGGGCCGCGCGGCGGGTGGGAGGCAGGCGTTGGGCGCGGGGCCGGGGCGGCCGGGCGAGTCAGGGGATGCGCTCTGGGGGCGGCCTCCTGGCACTCGCAGGGCTGACAGGTCGCCGGGACCAGGCCGTGGGGCCGGGGCCACCCAGGCACCTGCGTGGGGAGGAAGGCATGGCTTTAGCTTCCCCGCAGCCTGGTTTGCGCGTAAAGAATGCAGCCATCTGGCGGTTTGCGGTCCCTGTACTTGCCCCGAAGGTGGGAAGGAAGCCCTTCGGATTGGACTAAGGTTTTAATCATTAGTGGTGGGAGGCGGGAGGATATGCAGGGCCTTAAAGAACGGTAGTCTTAGAGAACAAAGAATTACAGAGCACCCACAAATCGTAATCTCGCCCAAAGCACTCTAACAGGATAATTTAAACAAGGTTAGGTAGCCTGCGACCTTTAAAAAAATGGCATGTTAGGTCCTAATAGATGTTTATCTTTTAGGTTGAAATCACAAAGATTAGACACCTTTTTAGATAGGTGTTCTTCAGCACCACTGACAACACGGTTCTGACAGTATTTCATGACAGTAAGTATATTTTACCATTTTGGTTGTTAATTAAAGTATTGAAAAACTGTTTTTCTCCTCATAGATGGATGGTGACAGTTCTACAACAGATGCTTCTCAACTAGGAATCTCTGCAGACTATATTGGAGGAAGTCATTATGTTATACAGCCTCATGATGGTAAGCAAGCCACAATTAGAACCAAATTCTCAAGCTTTACACCTAAATATTTTTATTTCTTTAGATACTGAGGACAGCATGAATGATCATGAAGACACAAATGGTTCAAAAGAAAGTTTCAGAGAACAAGATATATATCTTCCAATAGCAAACGTGGCTAGGATAATGAAAAATGCCATACCTCAAACGGGAAAGGTAACGTAGAGGAGAAATTTAACTAGGTTTTTTTTCTGTAATTTACCTATGATTTTCTCTTCAGATTGCAAAAGATGCCAAAGAATGTGTTCAAGAATGTGTAAGTGAGTTCATCAGTTTTATAACATCTGAAGCAAGTGAAAGGTGCCATCAAGAGAAACGGAAAACAATCAATGGAGAAGATATTCTCTTTGCTATGTCTACTTTAGGCTTTGACAGTTATGTGGAACCTCTGAAATTATACCTTCAGAAATTCAGAGAGGTAAATAAAATATCTCCCATTGTGCTTTTTTTATATCAGTGACTTTTTTTTTTTCCTTCCTCAGGCTATGAAAGGAGAAAAGGGAATTGGTGGAGCAGTCACAGCTACAGATGGACTAAGTGAAGAGCTTACAGAGGAGGCATTTAGTAAGCATTGTTATAATACAAGTCATGTAGATTTTCCCTCTTTAACTAATTTTTTTTCTTTTAGCTAACCAGTTACCAGCTGGCTTAATAACCACAGACGGTCAACAACAAAATGTTATGGTTTACACAACATCATATCAACAGGTACAGTCCTTTGTATTTTAAATGCTTAAAAAAATTCTGCTCAATTTAAATTTTCTAATCTTAGATTTCTGGTGTTCAGCAAATTCAGTTTTCATGATCTGAAGAAATGATGGAATGGGGAGTGTAGAGAAATGAGAGTCTGTATGATTCTGGAACAGAGACATCAGAAGGAAAGACTGGTGAAAAGATGTATCTTTGTATATTAATAGCTGTAATGTAGCTTCCTGATGCTTGACTAATTGAGGTGTTAATTCTGACTTGAGAATCTTTTTCATGAATGATTTTAAAGAAAAATTTGGATTTTAAAGGTATTAAAATATTTTTGTTTTGTACGAGAGTTTGTTGCTCTGTATGACTCCTGTATGCATTGTATATTGCAATTTATTACTGTCAGAGATTTGTAGACAGTTTCTTATTTTCATATTGAATCATGTTACTTTTGTAATTCAAGTAAGCGGCTGGGTTAATTCATGATGTTTGCCCTTTTAATAAAATATAAGGGTAGAGTTCATTTTGAATGCAAGTTGCCTTTATTATAAATTTGAGTTTGTCTTGGTTATACCTTGCATGATAACCTAGCTAGATTTCTAGCATTTGCTGTATTTATTAAAATTATTATTTTTTTGGTAAAACATTAATAGTTTAAGCAGCATCATTTTTTTAAAAAATGTAATTGAATAAGTGTGAATGCAGAAGCAAATATTGTCTGCCCTGTTAAACTTGGTGCCCATTAACAGTGTTTACACTGTTCATCGTGCCTGTTAATGTAGTTTTAGTTACTGGAGCTTTTTTAAGACTAGATTTGGTTTTGAGTTACATTTTTAAGAATGTGGGAATATATTTAAGTTTAATGTAGTCCTAGTGCTCTTGAAATGGTGCCCCTTTCATTTGGTACATGATTTTTTTTCAAATCATATCTTCAAGTACTATAGTATTCTCTTACAGAAGAGGAGTTTTATAGTCTGATGGTAAATGTCTTCATTTTACCTTTTTAATTGAAATGTCAAGTTTCCTGTTACACTATGGAAACCAAGAAACATCAGACATCATTGCGTGTACAGACCTTTTGCATGGGTGAGTGGATGAAATGGAGAACAGAGTGAGTGCTGTGAACGGTGTGAAATAGAAGCCAACTTCTAGTATGCTGTCTTCATCTCTGCAATAAACTAAACGTAAATAATGTAACTTTGTATAATTTAGTAGTATGTACTTGGATTGTTTCTTTTTGAAAAGTGAGGATTTGTATTTTCTCATCTATTCTTTTTGGTGTTAATTAACTTGAGGGATTTCTTTTTTAAGTTTTTAATATCAAAAATTGCTATTGTATAGTTTGCCTAAAAGGAAGTTGGAGTGAATATCATCTTTGAAGGACACTCAAATTTATAAGGTAGAAGCAATTTCCCAGATATAGGCTGAACAGAAACATTTACTTTGCCAGAAGGAGCCTTTAGGAGTATATGTGGGCTAATCAGAGGTTAATAATGTCCTCATCTCCTACTCTCCATTTAAAAAACAAACTTCATTGTAGTAAATTCAAATAGGAAAAAATGGGGGAGTAGTTAAGCAAAATCAACAGTCATCCTACTATGTTGAAAGAACCAATGTTAATATTTTGATAAATATCATTTGTCCTTTTACTTTGCTAAATATGTATATTTTTATAAAAATGGGCTCATATTGTGCATACCATTTTGTAACCTGCTTTTTTCACTTAACAATATATTGGGAACATCTTTTCCAGGTCATGCATAGTCTTCTGCATCATTTTTATTGGTTTATTATTCTGCTGTATGACTCAATCATAATTCATTTAATCTTCTATTGGATATTTTGACTATTTACATCTTTTCACAGTTATAAACAGCACTTCACTGAATCCCATGTACATCCATGACTGTTTTCTTAAATTCTTTGAATTGCTGGGTTACCAAATATGCAAAATTTTAAGGCTTTTGATACTTCGTTATGAGTGTATTTTTGAGATATTTTCCACTTGATCCAAGCAGTGTGTCACTATATAACTGATAAAAGCACTTGGTCTTTGATTATCAGATACTGTCTCTAAAATTATTTTAAAGATTAATATTTGTTCAAGTAGAGAATGAAGATAAAAAAGGAATTTGAGGCCAGGTATGGGGTGTCTCATGCCTATAATTCCAGCACTTTGGGAGGCCAAGGCAGGCAGATCACTTTGAGGTCAGGAGTTTGAGACCAGCCTGGCCAACATGGAGAACCCCCCGTCTCTACAAAAAATACAAAATTAGCAGGGTGTGGTGGTGCACACCTGTAGTCCCTTACTCCCTGGTGGCTGAGGCATTATCCCTTGAACCTGGGAGGCAGAGCCTAAAGTGAGCCGAGATCGCGCCACTGCACTCCAGCCTGGGTGACACAGCAAGACTCTTGTCTCAAACAAACAGGAATTTGAGTAAATTTTAAATTAGTATATACTACAACAAATTTCCAAACTTCATAATTTGCTAGTAGTGCTAACTAAAATTTTACACCAGGTAAAATCAGGTCACCTTTTTTATGTATTGACTTCATTGTTGGACTTCATACTCTGATGGGAAAGAAAATGGACATTCTGAATGTGTCAGGTGCATAATATCCTAATTTATGCTTGTCAGAGCTGGGGTCTCTGTCTTCCTTGGCCCATGTTGCATTTAACTGAATGTCATGTTTTCTCCTCTGGAACTTCTTATGTATGCAAGCTCCCATGTTAACCTATCATAAAAATGTTTTTTATAATTTTGTAAACATTGCTTTCTTGAGTATCTAAG